GGTGGGGAGGAGTCCCACGCTGCAGCCCTGATGGCACACGAAAGGCTTTTATGAAGCGGAGCTGGCCCGGGGTTACTATGGGAGCTCGCCGTGGAACCCGTTCCACGCATCCGAGTGTGTAAATAACCACGCGGAGCGTGTTTGTTCCAGGGACTTTGTTCCTTCTTACCCAAGTGAAAATGCCTGGAATATAGCCGAGGCTTCATGTTTACCCTACAGAAACACCCTCGGCGGCTCTACGACGTCGGTGACAGCACTCCTACCAGCGCCTAAAAACAGAAACAAGCTTAGAGGGCGCTACCTAGGGCTACAAGGAGGCCCTAGATCGGGGACTCGGGGTCTAGAGGTGCGCGGCGAGGCGCTCAGCGGACTTCAAGCCGGCAGAGCCCAGACGCTAGTTCACCACAGGACCCCCGGGCTGGGCCGGGCTCCCGCGTTGCGCTGGGGGCCCCTCGGGCGCCTATTTCTACGCGGGTCGCACAGTGCAGGCGCCGGTCGGGGTCCCGGGCCTCAGTTTCCCCCGCGGGCCAGCCCCGCTCTGGGAAGCCCGAGTGGTGCAGCAGGGCTTCTCCCCACCCAGGGCGGAACCGAGGTGACAGGAAGGAGGAGGCACCGCGAGGGGCGGAGACGCGTGCGACCCAGGCAGACTCTGCGCGGATCCCGCGCCAAGGAGGGGCCGTTGCCCAGGAACCGTCCCTCCCTCCCGCGCGTGCTTGCCCTCGTGCGCGCGCCCGCCCAATGCTCCCGACCACTGTTTGCCAGCCGACCCCCACCCCAACCGGCCTGTCCATTTCCCCGGGAGCGGAGAGACCCAACGGGACACGCCGCTCGCTCCCGCCCTCCCGGGAGCGCGAGCGCGCCCTCGGCTGCGTCTGCATAGTAATGAGGGGCGGGGAGGGGCGACGGGGACGCGGTGGCCTCGCGCCCGCGCGTGCCGGGACGCACCGCGGGGGGCGGCGCGATTGTGAGGTGGCGCTGACGCACGTTCCGGGGTTCTTAAGCGGCCAGGGCGGCTACGGCGACTGCGACGGCGGCGGCGGCGGCGATCGCCGCGAGGGGTGGTGGGGCCGAAGTCGGTGCCCCCTGGCTCAGTCACGGTGTCCCTCTCTCACTGACTCCCCCTCCTTCCACCACGGCCGCGCAACCCCAGCGCCGGCGGCTTCCTAGGTGGGGCAGGGGACGAGGAGCGTCTCCTCCCGCTGCCGGCGGCCTGATAAATGAGGGATTTCGGGTTTGGGGTGCTGCAGACCGCCCCGCTCCGAAGTAGCAGTCCTGGGCCCCTGTTCTGCGGCGAGGCGTATGGTCCTTACGCCGTGGGGTCCGTCAACCCGCTGCCCTCCGCCACGCCCTTCGGCCCACTGTCGCCACCACCGTTGCCTGTCACCGGCTTCTTAGAGGCCGCCTCCCCCTTCTCCGTCCCCCTCGGCGGCGGCGCGGGCAGCCCGGCCGCCGCCGCTTCCTCTTCCTCCCCGTTCCTGGCGCATCAGCAGACCATGCAGGATGAGCTGCTTCTGGGGCTGACACAGCAGCCGGCGCGGCCGCTTTCGGGGGCGGCGGCCACGGAGAAACTCCCCGACCACCACCCCGGCGGCGGCACGATCGCGGGTGTGACCCACCTCCTCCCCTCCCAGGACTTCAAACCGAGTCTGCACCACCCCTCCTCCTCCTCCGCCTCCTCCTGCTGCTGCTGCCGCACCTCCTCCCCGCAGGACTTCAGTAAGCGGCAGCAGCAGCAGCTGAGCAGCCAGAAGAGGAAAGAGTTCAGCCCTCCCCACCTTCCCCACCCTCCGGACTCGAAGCCGCCGCCGCCGCCTCCGCCGCTCCACTGCCCCGGTCGGTTCAGCCCGCCGCCGCCGCCAGCCGGCCCGCTCCTCCAGCCGGCGCAGCTCGCTCAGCGCCAGCAGCAACAGCCGCCGCAGCAGTTCAGCCTCCTGCATCAGCAGCACCTCTCGCCGCAGGACTTCGCCCCGCGGCAGCGTCCGGCAGACCTGCCCCCGCTCCCGCAGCTCCCTCCCTCGCCGCCTGCAGCCCCGCGGCGCCGCCACGGAGGCGCGGGCAGCCCTCGCAAGACCCCAGCCGCGGGCGAGGGCAGCGCCGCCGAGTCCCCCAATGCGGGCTTGGCCTCCTCGACGCCGGTGAACCCCGCGCCGGGCTCCATGGAGTCCCCCAACCACCCTCTGCTCAACAGTCCCAGTAACCTCCTGCCCGGAGGTGCGCTTGGCGCGGGCGCCTTCAGCAGCCTGCAGAGCCCGGACCTTCCACACCCGGGCGGCGGCGGCGGCGGCGGGGGCGGGGGGCCCCCAGGAGGCGGAGGGGGAGGCGGCTCCGCGTCGCCGCCGCCGCTGCCCGGCTTCGGCACCCCCTGGTCGGTGCAGACCGCGTCGCCGCCACCCCAGCCCCAGCAGCCGCCGCCGACCCAGCCGCAGCAGCAGCCGCCGCCACCCCAGCAGCCGCCCCAGCCGCAGCCGCAGCCGCCCGGCTCGTCTGCCACCACCCCGGGCGGCGGCAGCGGCGGCTCGCTCAGCGCCATGCCGCCGCCCAGCCCCGACTCAGAGAACGGCTTCTACCCCGGGCTGCCGTCGTCCATGAACCCGGCCTTCTTCCCTAGCTTCTCGCCCGTGTCGCCGCACGGCTGCACTGGGCTCAGCGTTCCGACGAGCGGCGGCGGCGGCGGCGGCTTCGGCGGCCCCTTCTCGGCTACCGCTGTGCCCCCTCCGCCGCCGCCCGCCATGAATATACCTCAACAGCAGCCCCCGCCGCCCGCGGCGCCGCAGCAGCCGCAGAGCCGGAGGTCGCCCGTCAGCCCGCAGCTCCAGCAGCAGCACCAGGCGGCGGCCGCCGCCTTCCTGCAGCAGAGGAACTCCTATAACCACCACCAGGTACGGCGGGCGGCGGCCTGGCCGCGCCGCGGTGCCGCAATTTAAATAGCTATGTTTTCCCTAGCCTCTTCTGAAACAGTCTCCCTGGAGCAACCATCAGAGCAGTGGCTGGGGCACTGGAAGTATGTCCTGGGGAGCAATGCATGGCAGAGATCATCGTAGAACCGGAAACATGGGAATCCCAGGAACTATGAATCAGATATCTCCATTGAAGAAACCGTTTTCTGGTAATGTCATAGCACCACCGAAATTTACTCGCTCAACTCCATCACTGACTCCAAAATCTTGGATTGAAGATAATGTGTTCAGAACAGACAACAATAGTAATACACTCTTACCCTTACAGGTAAGAATGGTATGTAAATGACCTTATCTCTACATTTCTGATGAAAACTTCTATGCTATTGAAGGTGAGATCTAGTTTGCAGTTGCCAGCTTGGGGCTCAGATTCACTCCAAGATAGTTGGTGCACTGCAGCCGGAACATCCAGAATAGACCAGGTAGGCTGCACAGTGTATACTTTTTAGGATTTATTATAATGTCTTTTTTCCTCTTCTCTTCCAGGATCGAAGTAGAATGTATGACAGTTTGAATATGCACTCTTTGGAAAATTCCCTTATCGATATTATGAGAGCAGAGCATGATCCTCTTAAGGGTAGGTGACTTTTTAAAAAAATATATGTTTATATTA